TGTTTTATTATAATCATTTTGCTTTCGTTTGTTGACAGATCATGTTTTTTGAAATTGTGTTTGTAGGTTTACATAAACAATTTAGGTTTTGTTATTTCAGTATAGGTAAAGGGGGCGTTAGAAAATACTCGTTATGAAAAGGAGTTGGGTCTTTCACAGGGTTATGGAATGTAGCAGACTCCTTTTATAGATGAGCAAATTGAGACCCAAAGCCGTTAAACAACTTGCCCCCGACAGTGTGATATTCTCTCCCTATCTCGTTCGAATTTCCGTCTCGATTTTAAAAATTGAGAAGGGAGAGAAGTTATGTGTATAGTAAATTATGTGATGAGCACGAACTATTTGAATTCTGGCAGCAGAAGACCTTTTGTGGGGGTGGTGGAAACCACTGCGTTTTATTTAATTTCGTAGGGCTGAGGGTCAGAAGAGAGGGGAAAGCGGTCATAAGAAACTACGGATGTGCGGGCGCCGGCTCAAAGCCGGGAATCCACTAGTAAACACCTTCTTCTATTTAAGGGCCTGCGGCACCGAAGCCGGGACTTGGGGTGGCCTGCCTAGGAGGGAACCACAGGAAGAGGTTCCACCGACGGTAGAAACCCGGTTCCTCCTGTTCCTCATCCACCGCAGCGGCCTGAGAGTCACCCCGAGCCCAGGCCGGTAACCCCGCTGCAGCCCCTCCGGCAGGCCCAGGTTGCACCGGCTACAAACATTCCCGACACCCTTGGGCCCTAGAAGAGCCGTTCGCCACCCGCGGGGTCCCCGCAACGCCGGTGGTCACCGGCCCTAAGCCGCTGGGCGCCCCGCGGGAGGAAACTAGGGGCAAATGTAGCCCGCATTCCTGCGGAGAGCCGGGGTCCCGGGAGGGCGCGCCAGCGGCGGTTCCGGATCAGCGCGTGTCTGTCTCATTGTTCCCTCACCGCGGGGGGCGGGGGCGGAGGCGCGCGCGCACACGTCGGGGGGTTGGCCAGGAGGGGCCATTGTGTGTTTCTAGGCGGCGCCCCCGCTGCCTAGGCAACCGCGCAGGAAGGTGTCCGGCCACCTGCGCGCGCCGCCGGCTCCCCTCCATTTCCCCCCGACTCCCGCCCCGGTCACCATCCTACCCTCCTCCCTCCTCCTTTCCCCTTACTCCGCTCCCCTCTTTTCCCTCCCTCTCCTCCCCTTCCCTCTGTTCTCTCCTCCTCTTCCCCTCCCCTCCCCCGTCCGGAGCACTCTATATTCAAGCCACCGTTTCCTGCTTCACAAAATGGCCACCGCACGCGACACCTACGGTCACGTGGCCTGCCGCCCTCTCAGTTTCGGGAATCTGCCTAGCTCCCACTAAGGGGAGGCTACCCGCGGAAGAGCGAGGGCAGATTAGACCGGAGAAATCCCACCACATCTCCAAGCCCGGGAACTGAGAGAGGAAGAAGAGTGAAGGCCAGTGTTAGGAAAAAAAAAACAAAAACAAAAAAAACGAAAAACGAAAGCTGAGTGCATAGAGTTGGAAAGGGGAGCGAATGCGTAAGGTTGGAAAGGGGGGCGAAGAGGCCTAGGTTAACATTTTCAGGCGTCTTAGCCGGTGGAAAGCGGGAGACGCAAGTTCTCGCGAGATCTCGAGAACTCCGAGGCTGAGACTAGGGTTTTAGCGGAGAGCACGGGAAGTGTAGCTCGAGAGAACTGGGACAGCATTTCGCACCCTAAGCTCCAAGGCAGGACTGCTAGGGGCGACAGGACTAAGTAGGAAATCCCTTGAGCTTAGACCTGAGGGAGCGCGCAGTAGCCGGGCAGAAGTCGCCGCGACAGGGAATTGCGGTGTGAGAGGGAGGGCACACGTTGTACGTGCTGACGTAGCCGGCTTTCCAGCGGGTATATTAGATCCGTGGCCGCGCGGTGCGCTCCAGAGCCGCAGTTCTCCCGTGAGAGGGCCTTCGCGGTGGAACAAACACTCGCTTAGCAGCGGAAGACTCCGAGTTCTCGGTACTCTTCAGGGATGAGTCATGTGGCAGTGGAAAATGCGCTCGGGCTGGACCAGCAGGTGAGCCGCAAGAACCCCACCGGGCTGGCTGCCATGGGGTGCTAACCATCTCACTCTCTTCTAGTTTGCTGGCCTAGACCTGAACTCTTCAGATAATCAGAGTGGAGGAAGTACAGCCAGCAGTAAGTACAACATCTTGTGGGTTTATTGAATAAATTAATTTTATATATATATATATTTTTTTAGAAGGGCGCTATATTCCTCCTCATTTAAGGAACCGAGAAGCTACTAAAGGTAGGTCCTCACAAGTAACTTCGTAGGTCTATAATAAAATGTATTTGTGCTTTTTTAATCAAAGGTTTCTACGATAAAGACAGTTCAGGGTGGAGTTCTAGCAAAGATAAGGATGCGTATAGCAGTTTTGGATCTCGTAGTGATTCAAGAGGGAAGTCTAGCTTCTTCAGTGATCGTGGAAGTGGATCAAGGGGAAGGTAAGTGATTTCTTAATCACCTTACGTGTATGTATGATTCTGATTAATTGCTTGTGCTGTTCAGGTTTGATGATCGTGGACGGAGTGATTACGATGGCATTGGCAGCCGTGGTGACAGAAGTGGCTTTGGCAAATTTGAACGTGGTGGAAACAGTCGCTGGTGTGACAAATCAGATGAAGATGATTGGTCAAAACCACTCCCACCAAGTGAACGCTTGGAACAGTAAGTTTTTGAAGTGTATGTTACTTGTGATGAACAAATGAACTTATCCATTTTTTGATTTGAGGGAACTCTTTTCTGGAGGCAACACTGGGATTAATTTTGAGAAATACGATGACATTCCAGTTGAGGCAACAGGCAACAACTGTCCTCCACATATTGAAAGTGTGAGTATTTTTGCTTGACTTTTTAAGACACAAGCATTCCTAACCCCATTGAATTTCTTAACAGTTCAGTGATGTTGAGATGGGAGAAATTATCATGGGAAACATTGAGCTTACTCGTTATACTCGCCCAACTCCAGTGCAAAAGCATGCTATTCCTATTATCAAAGAGAAAAGAGACTTGATGGCTTGTGCCCAAACAGGTAAGCTCAACTCATAAGAGTAAAACATCATATGAGCAGGATTTGTTTGTTTGTTTTTGAACAGGGTCTGGAAAAACTGCAGCATTTCTGTTGCCCATCTTGAGTCAGATTTATTCAGATGGTCCAGGCGAGGCTTTGAGGGCCATGAAGGTAGATGTTTCTTTATAAAATGGGAAATTGTAAGAGTTAACTTAAAAATTAACTTATTTCTTAGGAAAATGGAAGGTATGGGCGCCGCAAACAATACCCAATCTCCTTGGTATTAGCACCAACGAGAGAGTTGGCAGTACAGATCTACGAGGAAGCCAGAAAAGTAAGTATGAGTTCCAGTGATTATTAGCTTTTCTTGAAGTTCATAACATTTTTTTTGCTTATAGTTTTCATACCGATCTAGAGTTCGTCCTTGCGTGGTTTATGGTGGTGCCGATATTGGTCAGCAGATTCGAGACTTGGAACGTGGATGCCATTTGTTAGTAGCCACTCCAGGACGTCTAGTGGATATGATGGAAAGAGGAAAGATTGGATTAGACTTTTGCAAGTATGTTTTATTTTGTTTTTGTTTTTTTGTTTACTCAGGCTTGTTTTTTTTCATGACATGACAGATACTTGGTGTTAGATGAAGCTGATCGGATGTTGGATATGGGGTTTGAGCCTCAGATTCGTAGAATAGTCGAACAAGATACTATGCCTCCAAAGGGTGTCCGCCACACTATGATGTTTAGTGCTACTTTTCCTAAGGAAATACAGGTACTGTTTGATGTTGCAAATTTTATTTATTTTCAGGTAATAATAAAAATTTTTTTTCTTTCAGATGCTGGCTCGTGATTTCTTAGATGAATATATCTTCTTGGCTGTAGGAAGAGTTGGCTCTACCTCTGAAAACATCACACAGAAAGTAGTTTGGGTGGAAGAATCAGACAAACGGTCATTTCTGCTTGACCTCCTAAATGCAACAGGTAACATTATGAATTTTTTATTTTATTAGACAAGTGACAAAAACCTATAATTTTTCAACGACAGGCAAGGATTCACTGACCTTAGTGTTTGTGGAGACCAAAAAGGGTGCAGATTCTCTGGAGGATTTCTTATACCATGAAGGATACGCATGTACCAGCATCCATGGAGACCGTTCTCAGAGGGATAGAGAAGAGGCCCTTCACCAGTTCCGCTCAGGAAAAAGCCCAATTTTAGTGGCTACAGCAGTATGTATAAACATCTTTCTTTTATTCAAATTGTGGGCCATATCTCATAAAAGTTATTTTCCAGGTAGCAGCAAGAGGACTGGACATTTCAAATGTGAAACATGTTATCAATTTTGACTTGCCAAGTGATATTGAAGAATATGTACATCGTATTGGTCGTACGGGACGTGTAGGAAACCTTGGTAAGTATTTGATTACTTGATGGTTTCATTGTTTGTTTATATACTTTTTTGGGAACTCTTTTAGGCCTGGCAACCTCATTCTTTAACGAGAGGAACATAAATATTACTAAGGATTTGTTGGATCTTCTTGTTGAAGCTAAACAAGAAGTGCCGTCTTGGTTAGAAAACATGGCTTATGAACACCACTACAAGGGTAGCAGTCGTGGACGTTCTAAGAGGTGAGGTATAAATAGTATATAATGAGGGGAATTAATTTCTCTCTCTTTTTAAATCTCTCATTAGGTGGCTATGGAGGCTTTTACAACAGTGATGGATATGGAGGAAATTATAACTCCCAGGGGGTTGACTGGTGGGGTAACTGAGCCTGCTTTGCAGTAGGTCACCCTGCCAAACAAGCTAATATGGAAACCACATGTAACTTAGCCAGACTATACCTTGTGTAGCTTCAAGAACTCGCAGTACATTACCAGCTGTGATTCTCCACTGAAATTTTTTTTTTAAGGGAGCTCAAGGTCACAAGAAGAAATGAAAGGAACAATCAGCAGCCCTGTTCAGAAGGTGGTTTGAAGACTTCATTGCTGTAGTTTGGATTAACTCCCCTCCCGCCTACCCCCATCCCAAACTGCATTTATAATTTTGTGACTGAGGATCATTTGTTTGTTAATGTACTGTGCCTTTAACTTTAGACAACTTTTTATTTTGATGTCCTGTTGGCTCAGTAATGCTCAAGATATCAATTGTTTTGACAAAATAAATTTACTGAACTTGGGCTAAAATCAAACCTTGGCACACAGGTGTGATACAACTTAACAGGAATCATCGATTCATCCATAAATAATATAAGGAAAAACTTATGCGGTAGCCTGCATTAGGGCTTTTTGATACTTGCAGATTGGGGGAAAACAACAAATGTCTTGAAGCATATTAATGGAATTAGTTTCTAATGTGGCAAACTGTATTAAGTTAAAGTTCTGATTTGCTCACTCTATCCTGGATAGGTATTTAGAACCTGATAGTCTTTAAGCCATTCCAGTCATGATGAGGTGATGTATGAATACATGCATACATTCAAAGCACTGTTTTCAAAGTTAATGCAAGTAAATACAGCAATTCCTCTTTCAACGTTTAGGCAGATCATTAATTATGAGCTAGCCAAATGTGGGCATACTATTACAGGGAAAGTTTAAAGGTCTGATAACTTGAAATAGGTTTTTAGGAGAATTCATCTACTTAGACTTTTTAAATGCCTGCCATAAATGAAATTGAAATGGTAGAATGGCTGACCACAGCAATGACCAGCCCTCATTAGGGCCCTGGATGATTTTTGGTCTAATAACGCATGCTAGTGTTGATGTTTTTTGGTCAAGAGGGTATGAACAGGAAGAATTAAATGCAGCAGGCTTTATTTTAAATGCCGATTCACATTACTCTGTTCAAGCTGCGTTGAGATGTTAAACTGGCTTACTATAGACTTCGTAAAAATGGCTCCAGAAGAGTAACAAACTGAAATCTTTGAGATCACACAGGTTGGAAATATGTACATAACTGCACAAGGTGTCAATTCTGCTCTACAGTGCAGTTTTAGTCAGTTTTAGTTGCATAGGTTTCCATTGTATTTATAGTCTGTTTATGCTAAATCTGGCCAAAGATGAGCATTGTCCACCACTAAAATGCCTCTGCCACTTTGAATTCTGTGCTAATTTTGTGGCCAGAATGCGGTGATCAAAACGCTCCATCTTTTTACAGTGGCATAGGAAGACGGCAAAAATTTCCTAAAGTGCAATAGATTTTCAAGTGTATTGTGCCTTGTTCTAAAACTTTTATTAAGTAGGTGCACTTGACAGTATTGAGGTCATTTGTTATGGTGCTATTTCAATTAGTCTAGGTTTAGGCCCTTGTACATTTTGCCCATAACTTTTTACAAAGTACTTCTTTTATTGCACATTCAGAGAATTTTATATATATGTCTTGTGTGCGTGTCCTTAAACTTCCAATCTTACTTTGTCTCTTGGAGATTGTTGAACGCAGCTTGTCTAGGAAGGGGATGGGACTAGATTCTAAAATTTATTTGGGACCATGGGAATGATAGTTGGGAAGAAAACTATTTGCACACGACAGATTTCTAGATACTTTTTGCTGCTAGTTTTATGTAATATTTATTGAACATTTTGACAAATATTTATTTTTGTAAGCCTAAAAGTGATTCTTTGAAAGTTTAAAGAAACTTGACCAAAAGACAGTACAAAAACACTGGCACTTGAATGTTGAATGTCACCGTATGCGTGAAATTATATATTTCGGGGTAGTGTGAGCTTTTAATGTTTAAGTCATATTAAACTCTTAAGTCAAATTAAGCAGACCCGGCGTTGGCAGTGTAGCCATAACTTTCTGATGTTAGTAAAAACAAAATTGGCGACTTGAAATTAAATCATGCCAAGGTTTTGATACACTTGTCTTAAGATATTAATGAAACACTTCAAAACACTGATGTGAAGTGTCCAGATTCTCAGATGTTTGTTGTGTGGATTTTGTTTAGTTGTGTGTTTTTTTTTTTTTTTCAGTGAATGTCTGGCACATTGCAATCCTCAAACATGTGGTTATCTTTGTTGTATTGGCATAATCAGTGACTTGTACATTCAGCAATAGCATTTGAGCAAGTTTTATCAGCAAGCAATATTTTCAGTTAATAAGGTTTCAAAAATCATGTAAGGATTTAAACTTGCTGAATGTAAAGATTGAACCTCAAGTCACTGTAGCTTTAGTAATTGCTTATTGTATTAGTTTAGATGCTAGCACTGCATGTGCTGTGCATATTCTGATTTTATTAAAATAAAAAGTTGAACTGCACAGTCTCCTTTGTTGTTGTCAATTGTGGTTTATTTTCAGAGGTGTAAATAAAGTGCTCTTGCCTGAAAAATTGTAAAATGTTATTTTTTGCTTGTCATCCAGTGCTATTTTTTGAGATGCCTCTTGGATACAGAATGACTCATACCATAAGTATTTGCAATGAAAGATGAAGATAGTATTAGTTTGAAATACAGTGAAACAGGATTTTTGTAATAGACGGAAATCTAAAAGGCCCTTACTGATAATACAGCATGTATTAGAAATTGGCTTATACTTTGAACAATTTGACATGGGTGGGAGTCTCTTTGTTCTTTGAAGTATCTATTATGAAGGATGGTTGAACAGTGGAAGAATGAGCAGGATAAAAGTCAAGTGTGTCAGTAGTCCAACAAGTGATGGTAAGTATATACTTAGGGAAGGAATCAAGACTATTTGGGCCAGGTGTGATGATTACATAGTCCTATAGTGCTAGTTTACTTGGAAGCTGAGGGGCAGGAAGATTGCTTGAGCCCACGAGTTCAAGTCCAGCCTGGGCAACGTATAGCAAGACCTTATCTCTGAAAACAGGTAATAAGACATCTATGCTTACTGTACACACTGCTGCAATAGGCTGCTACCACAAGTGTATAGGTGCTTGGTTAGATTGAGCCATACTAGCGGTTTGATACGTTTCAATCTAACAAATACGTATTCAGCTTTTGTTTCAGTAAGTTGAAGGTTTGCAGTATGATTAAGAATTTTTTGCATTGTAAGGAAGTATGGTTCTGGATAATCTTTCCAGTCATGAACTCAAAATAAGCATAAGTTTTTAGGGCAGAATTTTGACACATGGCCATATGTATTTTGAAGATAGAAAAGATGATGGTACTTGAGTCTCGATTTAGTCAAAATAAGCATGGAAAGGTTTGGGATTGCTAGATTGGATAGTCAATGGCTGAAAGTGACTCATGGAGTGAAACGATGCTAAGGAGAGTTCAGTTTCCACTTTATGTGAATGATGAGTGAACATGACAATCTGCTCTGGAGGAACTGCCAAAATTTGAGGTTATTTCTAGTCTAGCATGGTTAGGATTATGGTGACATAAATTTAGTATGTTTACATACTACATTAATGTGGTTTAATTTTAATTACACTTAAATGCAGTTGTCACTCTTGGGCACTGTTGATGTGTTTCCTGGATTCTTGGCTGAATTTCAAGATTTTTAAAATGGCTTTATAGGAGCTGTGTCTAACCTTCATGCTTAAAATGTTTCCTTTGCTCCTATGCTCTACGTGACCTGCTTGAGTGGCCACAGGCTTGCTCTTTAGAGCACAGTGACTTTGTTGATAGGGCCTCACTACTCCCACAATGCAGAGATACCTACTTATTGTAGGTACAGGGCATTGAAAGTTATAAGACTATCTTTGGGTTTTGCTTTCTTGTGTTCCATTCTATTTTTAATACAATTCTGAGTATATTTAAACCTGCTTTGCTTCATGTCCTCATTTCAGTTTA